ATGGAGTGAATATATGATAATCTATCAATTCCTAAATTATGATTTCTCAATACAGAAGTCATTAAAAAGGCATTTTCCAAGGAGGAGTGCCAAAAGCGATGTAATAACGTTATCATTGAAATAAGTGTATAGCTACATAATGGGACCATCTTGGATGCACAAGTTTTTGTTTGCTTTTAAAAGTTATTTTAATGCCTTTTATATAAGTCAGACTTCATGCTTGCCTCAGTGAAAACATGCAATTCCTATTTATGATTGGATTGTCCTGAAACCTATACACAGAGGCTCCTAAAAGCTATCAAGTCAACATTTCCTTATTTCTTCACTTTCATTTTAAAAAAAATCTTTTAAAAAGGAAAGAAAAATACCAGAATCTCCATTCTGATGTCGCCATGCTGAGGCTTGGCAAGCCAAAAATATAAGGATGAAAAGGCACCACCAATTCGTGAGAGTCGGCTAGGCTTCTTCGTGCTATTCCGGACAGTCAGGAGCCCTGGGTTCCAGCCAGGTGATCGGGTCGCTTATCGGCTCCTATCACCTCAGCTGCTTGCTCCACTTCTCCGGGTTTCCAGTTCTCCATCGTAAATGTGCTCCCTGGAGCAGCCTCCCCTGACAGTCAGACATCCACCAATCCATTAGATGCTGGAGGTTTTCTGGAGACACTGTTTCCCTAATGAGGACTGCTTTGTACAGTCACTGATAGCAGCTCTAGAAAGTGTAACAGCTTTTTTATCTCAAAAGCTGTTCCTCGCGCTCCGGCTCTCGGGGAGCCGCCTTCCAGACCTGTCTACCCGGGAGCCCCCTCCCCGCGCACTTCCCAGACTTCTCCTGAGACCCGAGAGCGCTGGTTTTCCCCCACTCGCGATAGTCCTGGGATGACAGTGCGGGCCCCCTCACTCGCAGCTCCCACCACCTGGCGGCCAGGGGTTCGCGGCCCGGGCGGGCGGCGCCAGTGCCCTCTGGAGCTGGGCGGGGAGGGCGGGGCGGGCGGAGCGGGCATGGTGGGGTGTCGGGGGCCGCAGGCGTAGCGCTCTCGCCCTGGCCATGGAGCGGCCGGCGCCCGGCGAGGTGGTCATGAGCCAAGCCATCCAGCCGGCGCACGCCACTGCGCGCGGCGAGCTGAGCGCGGGGCAGCTGCTCAAGTGGATCGACACCACCGCCTGCCTGGCGGGTAGGCGGGCGCCGGGGCTGCGGGGAGGCGCGTAAAGCAGCACATTTTTATGTATTTTTTGAAGCTGAGAAACATGCTGGAGTTTCCTGCGTTACAGCCTCAGTGGATGACATACAGTTTGAGGAGACAGCTAGGTAAGTGACATTGCTCCATGGCTCCTTTCTCCCTACTGAGGTTTTTTTGTTTGTTTTTCCCTAGAGTTGGACAAGTTATAACCATCAAAGCAAAAGTTACTAGAGCATTCAGCACAAGCATGGAGGTAAGAGGCACCTTTTCAAACATCTGCCTGTTGAGTGTATTTATTTATCTTTTTTTCATTTTAGATCAGTATCAAGGTCATGGTACAGGATATGCTCACTGGCATTGAGAAGCTTGTTAGTGTGGCTTTCTCCACATTTGTAGCCAAACCAGTTGGAAAAGAAAAGGTAAATTTTGTATGTGAAGATGTATCTAGCATGCAATAAAAGATAAATGCTTTTCTTTCTCTAGATTCATTTAAAACCAGTCACACTTCTAACTGAACAAGATCATGTGGAACATAATCTGGCTGCTGAGAGAAGGAAAGTTCGATTACAACATGAAGATACCTTTAACAATTTAATGAAGGAAAGTAGCAAATTTGATGGTCAGTAAATCCACTTATAAGAATTTTAATTCCACCATCATTAATGTTTACATCCACCTTTCAGATCTCATTTTTGATGAAGAGGAAGGAGCGGTTTCCACAAGGGGCACCTCCGTTCAGAGCATTGAACTGGTCCTCCCACCCCATGCAAACCATCACGGAAATACATTTGGTGGCCAGATTATGGCGTGGATGGAGACAGTGGCTACTATTTCTGCAAGGTTCTTGGTTTTGACCTTCGGCCTATGATTTTTTTCTTCTCTCTCCCTCCCTTTGTCTCCCCAGCCGCCTGTGTTGGGCTCATCCCTTTCTGAAGTCCGTAGATATGTTTAAGTTCCGGGGACCATCTACAGTTGGAGATCGTCTTGTCTTCACTGCCATTGTCAACAATACATTTCAGACCTGGTAAAGTGAGCCCTTAGGCTGCTATGAAGAAACTTTGCCCACCGCCCTGCATCACCCTTCACAGTGTTGAAGTTGGAGTTCGCGTGGAGGCCTTTGACTGTCAGGAATGGGCCGAGGGCCGAGGGCGTCACATCAACAGTGCTTTTCTCATTTACAATGCTGCTGATGATAAGGAAAATCTCATCACGTTTCCCAGAATCCAACCCATTTCAAAGGTCAGTTATTATCACACGAGGTTCAATAGCCGTTTTATTGATTTTACTTTGTTTTTGATTAAAGGATGATTTCAGACGCTATCGGGGAGCTATTGCACGCAAGCGAATTCGCCTAGGCAGGTAAGGAACATAAGGTGTAATGATTTTATGGACTGTCATTTAACACTTTAATTTTTTTTTCCAGAAAATATGTTATTTCCCACAAAGAAGAGGTTCCACTTTGCATACACTGGGATATCAGCAAGCAGGTGATGTTTTGTGATTTGGAGCTCTTCATATAATAGCTTTAAAAATATAATATTTCTATTCTAGGCATCCCTGAGTGACAGCAATGTGGAGGCCCTCAAAAAACTGGCAGCCAAAAGGGGTTGGGAGGTTACCAGCACTGTGGAAAAGGTAGGACACTTCCAGGTATTTGCATAATCCATTTTCGTAATTTAATTTTTTTGTTGTCTTTTAGATAAAAATATATACTCTGGAAGAGCATGATGTTTTATCTGTTTGGGTTGAAAAGCACGTGGGAAGTCCAGCACATTTGGCTTATCGTCTCTTGTCTGACTTTACAAAGCGACCTTTGTGGGACCCCCATTTTGTGTAAGAACAAATTTAAAAATTTTTCTCAATCATATACCTGCTTTTCACTGTTCTATATACACAGGTCCTGTGAAGTCATAGACTGGGTGAGTGAAGATGATCAGCTGTATCACATCACCTGTCCTATACTGAATGATGACAAACCCAAAGACTTGGTAGTACTCGTATCACGAAGAAAACCCCTCAAAGATGGGTGAGTATATGCAGTCCAAGTGTTCTATTAATCTCACAAGAGCTTAGAAAGTGTTTTCTTTCAGTAACACTTACACAGTGGCAGTGAAGTCGGTCATTTTGCCATCGGTCCCCCCGTCTCCACAGTACATCAGAAGTGAAATCATATGTGCCGGATTTCTCATCCATGCTATTGACAGCAATTCATGCATCGTAAGTTTGATGAAACATCTGCAGATTAATTGAATTAAAATATTGTACTTTCTTTTTGAAACAGGTATCTTACTTTAACCATATGTCTGCTAGCATCCTTCCTTACTTTGCTGGAAATCTTGGTGGCTGGTCAAAATCCATTGAAGAAACAGCAGCCTCTTGTATACAGTTCTTAGAGAATCCTCCTGATGATGGGTTTGTAAGCACATTTTAAAGGTCAACTTTCATAATTCATTCTCCATTCCTTTTAACCTCACAGAGCACTAAATTGTACCCACCCACTGCTTCTTGCACCTGGCCTTGAGAAGTAGGAAAAAGAAATGAGATATGATGGAAGGCACTTGTTCAAGAGCTATTGCACAGAAGCCTGGATCTTAACAATGCTTAGACAATCAAGAGTCTGTGAACCCTTGGACCTGTAAACAAAAGATGTAAGCAGATGCACTTTCCTGAATAGCATGTCAGATTCTCAAACAGTCAATGGCCCAAAAACAGATTAGAAACTACTGTTCTACTGTACAGATCAGATGGGGGTAAGCATTTATGAAAGAAATAAAGTTAATTTTTGTTTCAGTGCCTTCCACTGGCCAGGCACCCTAACCCTATAAAAATGCCCACCTGCCTACTTTAAACAACATTCCAGGATTGTGAATTACAACACATGTGGTTTCTAAAATAAGTGTTTCACTTAATGATCAAACACTATTGCTTAATGGTCAAGCATTATCTTGATCATGCTCGAAATGTTAAGTGACTTAGAAAAATGACCTAATCAGATACAAATCTGGCTGAATTTTCTTTTTTTTTTCCCCCAAATCTTGACTTTATTTTTAACATAAAAATGCAAATGTGGAAACCCACCCTACTTTTCCCCCAACATAATGCTTTACCTCTTAAAAATAAAGTACTAATTCTATATACATCAAATGTACCATACAAAAATGTATCCAGTGTTTCTATTGCTACTAAAGTGTTCTAAATTAAAACAAATCGCAGAAAGCCCCTTATTGTAAACAAAAGATTACAAGGTATAAAATCAAGGCACACACAGGCAAATATGGCCAAATTTTCACATCTATGGGATCTACTCTCCTTGCTGCATTAATTTTTTTTTTTTTTTTTTTTTTTACAGCTAGTCACTTTGGTTGACCAGTGAAAGCCATTTTTGCTCACTAGTCATGTTATCTACCCAGTTTTATAAGCTCAAAACTGAAATGCACCTGAGCATTTTCCAGGCCCTGGCCTCTTTATATGCCATAGTGAAAGAGAAGCACTTGAATAATACATTTTAATCCTTATAAAAATTCTTTAGGCAAATACCATAATTCATCAACTCTAAGACACCACTGATTATAAGATGTATCATTATTGCACATACCTCTCAGAAAGAAAAACAGCTGTCAATTATATGGGACCCACCAACGGTAAGATACATTCTGATTTCCAAGAGATTAAAATTGAAAAACTGTGCATCTTAGAATCAATAAAATATAGTTTTATCATCTCCACTCTATAGGTGAGGAAACGGAGATCAGAGTTTGGTAGTTGGCCAAAGCCCCCCAGCTAGTGAGTGGCAGTGCTGGCGCTGTAACCCAAGTCTGACCAACTCCAAAAGCTATGCTTTTTCACTGGACTTCTCCAGGAGGGAAACCCAGGACATGACACAAGAAACGTCTAGAGCCTGATGGCACCAGCCATCACATTAACAGATAACAACCTCCGCCTTAAAGCTTTAGACCGCATAGACTTTACTGTGTGAACCTTAATTACCCGAGTTAAAGAGAAAAAAGCTACATGATCCCATACCAGACAAATAACTAAGAAAAAAAATTCAGAAGCAAACATTACTACAATATTGAATCATCTGTACCCACCCCTCCACCAAAATGATATGCTGGCTGAGGCTGAATATATAATACGATTTTAAAAACCTCATATTAGCTTGAGATATAATCTCTCTGCTTCTGTTATGTCTAAAAGTAGAAATGTATGACATAGTCTCACAAATGATGAAGCAAGCACAGTTGGAAATATACACCTTAGTTTTTTCTGATTTGTTTTATTAACATCTGAAGTCAAATTGCACAAAAAGCCTAGTACATATGATAGCACTTGATAAAAATAATGTAATTCTCAAGGTTTTGCAATTTATTCAAGAATTTATTCAAGAACTGTGATTGAGTGTAAATTAAATCACAACTGCACGATGACTCACCATTTCTGCTATATGAGGGTAACAGTACTTACCATCAGCATAGAGTCCTTTGGGATTATCAGGACAAGATCTAGACAGGTGCCCCATTTCTCCACAAACAAAACATTTTGCAAAAGGAAATTCGCCTGTAAAAATCAACAGTTCCTATTCAGTTGACAATACATATGGCAAGTCATAAAATTAACATTATTTTAAAATACTCTGAATAAAAAATATATTTACATAACTTAAAATTTAATCTCATATGATTTCCAAATACTAAGTGGCACACTCGTAACAAATTGTGTTAAAAAAATACCCAAGGTGCTATTTATTGGCTTTCCCCATGAACAAAACAAAAAACTGAAAGAAACACATACCAAGAGCCGGGTCTACTTTAGCCTTACACTTGGTTATTTCGTGCTCTGTGGACCCACACCTGTAACATATCCCAGTGCCCATGTCTTGATTTTCAAGGGCGGCGGGGCAATCTGCAATTCCATGACCAGGTTTTC